ACCCGCGCCGCCACCCAGAACCCGCGCCGCCCCGCCCGGATTCCCCCGGGTCAGCGCCCTCAACCCGCGGCAACCCTGGTCCCACAGACGGCGCGTGAGTAGAAGACAACCGAGCGGACGCGGACAGCCGGGCCGCTGTTACCTGAGGGGCGCACACGCCGCCGCGGCGACCACCATCACCGTCCGTCCCGTCCCCTTCCTGGTGACCACGGCCGCCGCCGCCGAGCAACTGACACTGACTAACAACAACTAACTAACTACTCGCCGCGGCCGAGTCCACCGCGCGCTCCCGGCCGCTCGCCGCCCGCCCAGCCCACCAGCCTGCCCGCCTCCTCTCGGCCCCGCGCGCCGCCCCTCCGCGCGCGCCCTCGCCCGCTCGCCGCGCTCCTGGAGCCGTGAGCACGCGCGCGCTCACGGGCCCCGGTCGTCTCCCAGGTCTCCCTCAGCCCCAGCGGGAGGAGTCACCGCCAGGCCCCTCCTCTCTGCCTTCCAACCTCCAGAGGACGAGACCTAAAGGGTGCCTGATTGGCTGCGGAGGGCGGGGCTAAGACAAGGGGCGGGGCTGCCGAGACCTTGGGCCCGCGTGAGGGAAAATTTGGGTTCGATTAAGCCGCAGAGGAAAAGACCAGGGGAGTCTGGGCCCATTTGGGCGTCGGGGCCCGCTAGGTCAGCCGTCATCGAATACAGAATATGTTTTCGAGGACGCTAATATGTAGTCATGACCAATTTCAGTTCTTCTACTTTCTGCGGGCCTTCGCAATAAAAAAAAAAAAACTACATCTCCCAGAAACCTCCACGAAAATAAGGCTCACCTTGCGTAACCACGTAGTCCTTCGCCGCATTGGGGCAAAATAATCCCTTCATTTTTGTGAAGGTACCGTGGAAAATATTTCATTTTTCTTCTCACCGGAGCAATTGTAAATGCTATGCGGTAAGAGGAGTTACCTGTGGAAAGGTGGTTAAGAGATTAGGTAAAGAAAAGGAAAGGACACCAAAATAAAGTGCTGCGGAAGAATTTTTGTCCAGCTGTGAGACGACGAGTGCGTGAAGTGAAGGCGATTGAGAGGGGCTGAGGGAATTGTCCTCTGTGGAAGGGACTTTCTTTTGGCCCTAGGCCCCTTCCTGCCCCTGTCGTCAGCAGGTCAGTAAGCAAGGCGAGCTTGGGGGTGGCCCTCTTTTTCTCCCTTTTTATTTTTCGAAAACAGAGTCTCTACAAGGAAGATAACGGACTGTAAAATTCTATAAAGCAAAGCTACACATCACTTGACACCATACACCATCTTGGTTACATAATGAAGGTGATCAACAAATGTTTGTTGAAATATAAACTATTAATTTTTTTTTATTCTCTTTTCCTTTCAGAGAGATGGAAAACTTGATGACTAGCTCCACCCTACCGCCCCTTTTTGCAGATGAAGACGGTTCCAAGGAGAGTAATGATCTGGCTACCACTGGGTAAGCAGCTGCTTTAGGACACTGGACTTCTCTTGTGTTGTTGATACTTCTGCCTATTATTCAGGTTAAATCACCCAGAGGTTCCATACAGTAGTGGCGCCACATCATCCACCAACAATCCAGAATTTGTGGAGGATCTCTCTCAAGGTCAGTTGCTTCAGAGTGAGTCTTCAAATGCAGCAGAAGGCAATGAACAGAGGCATGAAGATGAGGTAAGCTGAAGTATCTCCTTCTGTTCCTATCCTTTTTGGTTTTTTATTTTGTTTTGTTTTGTAGCAACGAAGTAAACGAGGAGGTTGGTCCAAAGGAAGAAAGAGGAAGAAACCTCTTCGAGACAGCAATGCACCCAAATCCCCCCTTACAGGATATGTTCGGTTCATGAATGAGCGTCGAGAACAACTTCGAGCAAAGAGACCAGAAGTCCCATTTCCAGAAATCACAAGGATGTTAGGCAATGAATGGAGTAAACTGCCTCCTGAGGAAAAACAGGTAATTGTTCCTATTCCTGACTCTTTGTTTGGTTCTTGAAAATAATTCTGTATTTCTTTCCTAGCGCTACCTTGATGAAGCAGACAGAGATAAGGAGCGTTACATGAAGGAACTGGAACAGTATCAGAAAACAGAGGCCTACAAGGTCTTCAGTAGGAAAACCCAGGACCGTCAGAAAGGCAAATCTCATAGGCAAGGTATCAAAACCAGAACCAAATGTATTTGTAGTTGTAATGTTCTCTTATTCTTTTATATTTTTAGATGCAGCCCGGCAGGCCACTCATGATCATGAGGTAATTAGCCATCTGTCTACATATCATATATAGAATTAACTGTTTTGTTCCTCTTGATTCACAGAAAGAAACAGAGGTAAAGGAACGGTCTGTTTTTGACATCCCTATATTTACAGAGGAATTCTTGAACCATAGCAAAGGTGATTACTGAAGTTTCTTTTTGTGTTTCTCACTGCATGTGTTCTGTGGGATGTATGTCCTCAGCTCGGGAAGCAGAGCTCCGCCAGCTTCGCAAATCCAACATGGAGTTTGAGGAGAGGAATGCAGCCCTGCAAAAGCACGTGGAGAGCATGCGCACAGCAGTGGAGAAGCTGGAGGTGGATGTGATCCAGGAGCGGAGCCGCAACACAGTCTTACAGCAGCACCTGGAGACCCTGCGGCAGGTGCTGACCAGCAGCTTTGCCAGCATGCCCTTGCCTGGTAAGTCCTCCTGCCTGAGAACTGTCAGTGACGATTTTCTTACTTTCTTCTTATCTCACTTCAGGAAGTGGAGAGACACCTACAGTGGACACCATTGACTCATATATGAACAGACTGCACAGTATTATTTTAGCTAATCCCCAAGACAATGAAAACTTCATAGCTACAGTTCGAGAAGTTGTGAACAGACTCGATCGTTAGGGAATGGTGAGTGCTCACTGATAAATATTTATATGCCAGCACATCATCAAAAATAAGATGTCATCAGACTTTATCAATACTACTAAAACCCTGGGATTACATTGGATGAACAAGTTGGAGACTTGGTTAAGATTCCTGTTGCATGGTTGTTAAATGTAGTAAATAATATTAGAAAAGAGAATCACTGTAGTCCCAGCTACTTGGGAGGCTGAGGTGGGAGGATTGCTTGAGCCCAGCAGTTCAAGTCCAGAGAGATCCTGTCTCTAAAAATAAAAGAAAACAGACTCAAGACAGTTTTTTCTTATGCTTGCTTCAGAATGGTTTAATGGGAAAAGCATGGTTTTTGTGGCTTGACCTCATTTCTAGCTTTGTCACTTATTAGCTGTATTCTTGGGCATTAGTTTCCCAAAAGGTTTTGAAAAGTGAGTGGGAAACTTAGAAGAAATCATCCCCAAAACAGCACTCAGAACAAAATAAATATAACTTAATTTTTAATCTTCCTTTTCTCTGGAAAATACTAATGATAATTTAGAAGTAGTCAGTGAGACATTGTATGTATGTGAGCCTACATAAGTAGGAAGCTTTTATATTCACCACTCAATAACACAGTGACTGTTGTCTGTTAAATGTTGATGTGGACTCACCATACAAACAGGTAACTCCCTGGTTTTGATAGATTAAAAAATAAACTCTTCAGCCAGGTGCAATGGCTCACACCTGTAAGCCTAGCAGTTTGGGAGGTCAAGGCAGGCAGATCGCTGGAGTCCAGGTTCAAGACCAGTCTGGGCAACATGACAAAACCCCGTATCTACAAAAAATACAAAAAATTAGCCAGGCATGGTGGTATGCGCTTGTGGTCCCAGCTGCTTGGGAGGCTAAAGTGGGAGGATCACTTGGGCTTAGAAGGTCAAGGCGAGGCTGCAGTGAGCCATTATCAGACCACTGCATGCCAGCCTGGGTGACAGAGCAAGACACTGTCTCAAAAATTTTTTTAAATAAAAAATAAATAAACTCTTGGTGGGGCACAGTGGCTCACACCTGTAGTCCTAGCACTTTGGGAGGTTGAGGCAGTATTGCCTGAGCCCAGGAGTTCAAGACCAGCTTGGGCAAAATAGTGAGACCCCTGCTTTAAAAAAAAATGAAAAAAATTAGCTGAGCATGATGGCGCACACCTATAGTCCTAGCTACTCAGGAGGCTGAGGCAGGAGGATCACTTAATCCCAGGAGTTCAGGTTTCAGTAAGCTAGGGTCACACTAGTGTATTCTAGCCAGGGTAACAGAGCAAGATTCTGTCTCAAAAAAAAAAAAAACAAAATAAAAATATAAAATTCTCAATAAGCAAAAAAGAGAGAGAAAATAAGTTTTTAAAAAATATGTTCAACAAATGAGCAGTAGTATGTATCCTTTTTTTTTTTTTTTTCCAGAAGAGATCTACCCATGACACTTTTTGGTACTAATGGTCATTTCTCAAATGGAATTGGTATTTATTCATTCAAATTCCTAGAGATAGGATACCCCTTTACTATGCCATCCCACAAAACTGGCATCCCTTTGCTCTATTGGTTAAGTTATTCCATACCTGCAGACATATAAACTGTGTGGAAATTTTAAGATTAGACTCTACAATGAGGTGGCCATATATGGATACTAAAATAAGAGTCAACAGCAGGATATGTTCCTTAGAATGGTCATGGGTTTGAATCTTTATTTGTCCTGTGAGTACATGAGCACACTCATATACATAATTTATATTCTGGTTTGGTTTGGACTTTGAGCAACATATATAAAGATAAATGCCTAGTAAAGACAAAGGCAGAAGTCTTTATACTTCTTGGTGATGCCCTTGGATGGTAACTGTACAAGGCAATGCATTATATTTTAGCCTCAGCCATGCTCTGATGGGGAAAGGATTACTATCCTTCTAGGGAGTAGCCAGATGGAATGGACTGTACTTCTTAGAGATGGCTGGACTCCCTGCAGAATAAAGAAGTGGCATTACTGCTGCTGCTTATGAAGGGAACAGCTTGTAAATCTAGGCCTGGGATATTCAGGAGCTCATCATCCTTCCCATTTTCGTACAGTGTTTTCAATTAGCACTCTTGTAGGCTTGAAAAGTGAGAGCTGGGAGAAACAGTGTGGAAGATTGTGAAAGAAAACATTAATTGATAACATCGTGTCTCTTCACATAGATACAGGGCAGCTAATTAAGTATTGACCCAAAAGTGGTTTTCCATTTTGAGCATTTTGCCAGTAAGACTCTCCTAAAGCTTTTTTCATCTCAAGAGTATAAACTATATTATTTGTTTTCTGATGAGTCTTTGAAAACTTAGAATATTACTATTATCCTTGATTTTAACCTACAAATATTTTGCCCCTGAAAAAATAGCTAAAAGTGTGAACTGTTATATTACTACAGATTCTTACAGTCTAGCCATGCAAACATAACTAACAATAGATGGTTCCCCACACCCCCAAAACTGTCAAAGGAAACAATTACAAAGACTGTGATTAATACTGGTTTGGCCTCATTATACAAATATGTACAGACAGCGAGGCTGATGTCCCCAGCACTCATGATGCAATTAATTACTCTGACAAGAGTTTGGCAAAGTTTTCATCCACTGTCAGGAGCCAGTGAGTGAAGGGAAGCTAATGGTCTACAAGTTTCAGAGGAGCATATTAGGGACCTTTAGAAATCTAACATTTTATATATGAAGAAACTGAATCCCAGAGAGGAGAAACATCTTGCTTGAAAATATCTGCGTAGATGAGTACAGAATCCAAGACTAGAACCACAGATATCTAAACTCTCTCATTCACTGGGTTTCTAAAACATTGCTCTAAGGAAGAGGTGGATGGGGGAAGGGGAAAGCACTAAAAAATCCTGAAATAGAGCATTAAGATACATAGGAAGTAAACAGATAAAAATTGTAATCCAGGAATTATAATGTTATAGAATTTTAGCTCATTTTAAAATTATTTTGATAAATATACAGTGGAAGAATTACCCTACCTGTCTGTCACCTTTCTTGTAGCTGAGTAGTACCTAGAGACAAGTGGAGCTAGGAGGAGGCCATGAGGGTGATTTTAAGTTGAAAGGTGACTACCTTATATAAACTATTAAAATGCATATGTTGCCTGATTTCAATGATAATATTTGGCTGTTTGAGTTTAGGGAAAAAAAATCTTATGTGACTGTATTTTTATTAATATGAGAAATGTTCTTGATTATATGCACATAATACATCTCTATACATGCAGATATCCTTAGTTAACACTTGAAGAAAATTGGTTTTGATTGACCATACATTCTTCAGACTAAAGTAGGGTACTCATTTTCCCTCCTCAGGTTTGTCCCTGATAGTTGCTTTTCTGTGTTTAGCTGATGATTTTCCTACCTCCCATTGTTGCTGAACTGGAACAGGGCCATGTTTCTCATTGAAATGTTATGTAAAACATCTCAATGAGGTTGCCTGCTTACAGCTTTATGAGTTCTTCAGTTTACATACACCCTGCACTCACTTTAACGCTTATGAAACCAAAGCATTTTTAAAATCCATAGCGCTAACCCCTTCCATTCAATACTTACTTTCTTGGTGTTATTTTCCTTGTTTGTTTTTGTTTTTGTTTTGTTTTGTTTTCCTGATTCTACAGGTCTTAGAACTCCAAGATGTTCCATAAGTGTTTTTACTTGTGAGGAATGAGAAGCCATCCATGGAAATTTGAACTGAGTGGGGGCAGAGAAAGAGTGCAGATCCCTTTGCTTGTGAAAGAATTATCAGTGAGTGAAAGGCCATCACCCCAGGAAGCCAAATGAGGGAGCAGCAACATGTATATGAGCTTCCTATGGAATTGTCCTTATGTGAAGCTTTGAAGGTGTACAGCCACTCTCCCGGGTCTTCAGGTTCCTACCATTTCCATTTCTGTTAAAGTGGATCTGCATATCTTCAGCTTACTAGGTGACCCGGATGCTGACATCTGCTGCTGCAGAAAGGAAGACTTTTCATTGTAATTTCGCTTAGACCCTTTTATCAGTGGAGCTCCAGTTTTCTTACCTAGCTGTCACTTTTTTAAATGCCTCTGGGGGTTATTTTTGCTTTCCTTGGCCCCCACCAATTTATACATCTCCATTTTCTGACCTCTGGACTAACTGGTTGCTCAGCAAGGTTCTGAAGGAGAGTTTCTTGCATTGGACAGGCCCAGTCTTCTCCCATCATTGCCCTGCTGTGACTCCAAAGAAAGGAGCTTCTTGCTGACAGTGCCCTGTGGAGCAAGGCTGTGTTTCCTACCCCACACGGTGCTCAGTGGGTGCCAGCCCTCAGTGTGGCTTTGTGATTGCTGCCCTAAAGGAGAATGCTCTTTCCTTCCTCACTGGTACTGCCTGCTGTTTTCTAAGCATTGCTCCTGCACAGACATGGAGTCCCAGCCCCAGCAAGGCTCTTCTGTTCCCATCTGTTGACAATGTCTTGTGGAGCATTTTTGCTGAGGAAAAGGTCACTTGTAAACAGAGGAGAAAGGGAAAGAGTACAAAGCCCTAAGTTTATTGTAAGTGAAAACTGAGGGAATTCCTGTCTTCTTTAGGAGTAATGATTCATAGATCTAGATAGGTGGAAATATCATTCAAAATAGTCACTTGAGCTCACAAAAAAAGCAAGGAAGAATTCTCATGTCCTTTGTCTTCCTTCTGTAGCCATTAACTGCTGAATCCATGTGAGGAAGACAGGCTTCCCTTCCTTCCCCCTCCTTAGTGATTTTTTCTTTAACAGCATAAGTAAAGAGGACTTTCTGGTTCATTTTTGTTTGTTTTGTTTTGTTTTGTTTTGTTTACAGATGAGGTCTTCCTGTGTTGCCCAGGCTGGAGTGCGGTGGCTATTCACAGATGCTATCATAGCACACTACAGCCTACAACTCTTGGGCTCAAGCATCACGCCTAGCAGTTTCTGGTTCCTTTAACAGCAAAAGGAAAGAGAGGTTCTGATTCTTACCTCAGGGTTTTTTGGTTGTTCATTGTTTTTGTTTTTGTTTTTGTTTTGACACTGCAGAGCACAAGGCTAAAGGTTACAGCTGAGATCTTTGGAACCAAAGGCAGAGCAAGCAGAGCCCGTTGTCTGGGCCCCACACCACTGCAGGCAGGTGGATAGAAGTGCGGCCCCTCTCATAGTATGCCCATAAGTCAGGGCATAGGGCAGAACTACCTGTCATGTTGCTACACCATCCTGTCTTCTCAGCATCTCCTTGCCTGTTTTCTTTATTAGTCCAAAGGAAAACAACAGCAACAAAATCTGTTTTTAAAATGTCTTATATGAACATATATCAAATATCCATGCGCTGAAACCCACATACCATCACTTGGCAATTTTTTAGAATAAGACCCCATTATTATCTATTGCTATAAACCTAGCCAGTTCTCTTGCTCTTCTGTATTTTCCTATTTCCCTGCCATCATCTGCTATTTCTGCCACTTCTCTTAGACTCCTTGTCTGCAAAGCCCAAGCTAGAACTCACTGTCTATGGCAGAAGGACATCCAGAGCCCATTCTGGAGTTTTGTTTTTTCCTTCTGCCAGATGCTTTGTGTCCTGTCTTCCTTCCTCCTCATATTTCTGTTTCTCATTTGTGTTCAGTTTTGTGCAGCATTGCTAGCACTGCTTTTGTGACCAGAAAAGGCCATAACATGGTCCAGGATCATCATTCTTCTGACTCTAGATGGGACACTTGACAGTGACTTGAAACATTTGCATATTCAGGAATGCATGAGATTTCAAGAGAGCCTACAGTATGAAATCATTTTCACAAAATAAGCAGCTTGCTTCTGAAATGCTGTCTTTCCCAGTAGCTACTCACCTGCCTCTGGTGGCTGGGATTCAGATGCCACAAAACTGTCAGTATCTATAGACCAGGTCTGTGCCACCTCCTCTCTCCTCTGTGCTCAGTGAGGAGGCAGTAAATGAAGTTACAGGCTAGCACAATACCTAACTCATGTTTCCCAGTACACCTGTAGATATTACTGTACTTTTATGTTCTCAAGAAATAAGTTGTTGCCTATTCAGTGTTACAGATTTCTTTGTTTCTTTTTAATTAAAATACAAGAAGCAGCTGAGGAAAGGGAGACAAGGTATTTTATTTCTGACTGATTTTAGAAAAAACTTGTGTACATGTGTTTGGAACTGTTGAAATGCCAAGTTTTCTGTATAAGTGTTTTTGTAATTAAACTTTCAGATTTTCTTTGTTTTTTAAGAAGTTGATGTGCTTGTTTGACATTTGTCTCATTAAAACTTTTCTACGTTGAATTCACCTGTTTCAATTTTACTTGCTTTGTAAC